GTGGTATGGGAGTCTTTCTGTCCGCCACCTCGCCGGGACAGAAGTCACTCCATCCGCACCCCCGGGCGACCTCCGGAGGCCGCAGCTACCCCCGGGCTGCGAATTCCGAGTTCTCTCACGCCCCCGCGGGCGCCAGGACGCAGGGCATGTCCGCGCCCGGCGGGGATCCTTATCTCCTGGCCCCGGAGTAGGTCCGCAGGCTTCTCGGCCCTGCCAGGAACTTGAGGCCGGGGCAGATGATTGACTGGGTCCAGCAGTCTCTGCTGGCAGGGCAGTTGAAAAGCTAGAGGGATCTCTTTTTTGGTTGAATACCTGAACCCACACTAGCACCATGGCTTCTCTCTCTTGCCTGTAGTTTCCCGTGTCCTAAAAAGTTGGTCCCAAAGTTTAAGGATGCGGGTGTGTGTAAGAGCGCGTGTGACCCGCACAGGGATCCCAGTTGGGGAACCGGAGGATCCCACCGTCCCCCTCCCCCGGGTCGCAGAGACCCTGGCAGACCCCGCGCCAGGACCCGAACCCGCAAGCGCAGGGCAGGCAGGGAGGCGGCGAGCGCCCCGGGGCGGGTCTCGGGGGTTTCAGTGGGACCTGCGGCAAGGGGGGCGGCGAACCAGCCGGGCTGGGTGACCGACAGCCTGGCCAGCCACTGGCCGAGGGCGGTTAGGAGGCTTAGGGCCGGCGCGAGTGCGTGCGCGTGTGCGTGAGTGTGAGCGCCAGGGTGAGTGTGGCAGCCTCCCCAACCCCCACCTGTTTGAAATGGTTTTCAAATGCCAAAGCCAGATTGCCCGGGTTTCAAAAGTTGCAAACAGTTGGAGTAAAACACGTGTGCGGCCCTCCAGCCCCAAAGGAATCCGCGGAGTCCAGGGCACTGAAAGAAAAGGAGAGAGGATAGGGGTTCAGGAAGGGTTGGGGGGGAGTTGCCTTCTCCCGGCAGGTCGGTTTTAGGACCCATCGGGAAGCACGTTGGAATCTCTCCCTTCGGGGAGGAGGGGAGGGGTGGGCCGGCCGGCTGGCGGCCGCGGGGCGCATGCGCGCGCGTCTCCTGTCGCCGGCCGCTGCGCTCCGCGGCGCGGAATAGAATGAACTGTAACAAAACAAGCCGAGCCTTTGTATCTGCTTAAAGGGGCCGCGAGCACTTACCTCCCGCCCTGCTCCCCGCCGCCCCGCCACCGCGTCTTCAGGGCTCCCGGCAACTGGCTGGAAGGGCTTCCCTCACCCTCAGTAACAGCCTGCCAGCGAGGAGAGGCGAGCCGGGCGGGAGGCAAAGAGGAGGCACCGCATTTGTAAAAGGCAAGAGAGAAAGGAAGGAAGGAAAAAAAAATAACCCGAGCGGCGCAGAGTGGACTCTGGTCCGGGAGAGCACGGGCGGGCGCCGGAACGTGGACCCAGAGGCACCGGAATGCAAACAAAGCTCGCGGGCGCCTGTGCGGGGCTCGCGGGGAAGCCCAGAAAGTTTGTTTTATGATGGCTTGAGTGCGCGAGCGTGTGCAGGGGAGCGAGGCTGCCAAGTTTCTCTCTCCTGTTTTGTGATTTGGGGAGAGATGTTTCTCCCATGAACAAGCGGAGGCTTGGGGGCTCGTGCTGTGGGGGGCACCTGTCTCTCGTTTTATTTTTTTGGAGGAGGGGTGTAACTCATCATGTCCAAAGTGATCCAGAAGAAGAACCACTGGACTAGCAGGGTTCACGAATGCACCGTGAAGCGGGGACCCCAGGGCGAGCTGGGGGTGACGGTGCTGGGAGGCGCGGAGCACGGGGAGTTTCCGTACGTCGGAGCGGTGGCGGCGGTCGAGGCAGCGGGGCTTCCCGGCGGCGGCGAGGGCCCGAGGCTGGGCGAAGGGGAGCTGCTTCTGGAGGTGCAGGGGGTCCGGGTGTCCGGCTTGCCCCGCTATGACGTGCTGGGGGTCATCGACAGCTGCAAGGAGGCCGTCACCTTCAAGGCCGTCAGACAAGGTAAGGCAGGGCGCGCCTTTGGGGGGCGCCCCGAGGCCGTCACCTTCAAGGCCGTCAGACAAGGTAAGGCAGGGCGCGCCTTTGGGGGGCGCCCCGAGAAAAGG